CGAGAAGCCCCTCACCAGATCGATCAGAAAAAAAGATGACACACAAATTACCAATTTCAGAACCTGAGGGGTCAGATTTTATAGACATTAAGTGGACAATAAAGGAATACAGCTAACAGATTTGCATTATTAAACAATTTAGACATTTCTACAAATTATTAAAGCTCACTCAAGAGGCGATATCAATAAATATTTGTTGAATTAGTGAATACCAGCTATTACTATGGGCAAGGCGCTAAGTCCAGGCTTTAGAGAGAAAGAAAGCATTTTTTTTTTTTTTTTTTTTTGAGACAAAGTCTTGCTCTGTCGCCCAGGCTGGAGTGCTGTGGCACGATCTCGGCTCACTGCAACCTCCGCCTCCCGGGTTCAAGCGATTCGCCAGCCTCAGCCTCTTGAGTAGCGGGGTTACAGGCGCACGCCACCAAGCTCGGCTAATTTTTGTATTTTTAGTAAAGATGGGGTTTCACCATGTTGGCCAGGCTGGTCTCGAACTCCTGACCTCGTGATCCGCCCGCCTCAGCCTCCCAAAGTGCTAGGATTACAGGGGTGAGCCACCGCGTCCGGCCAAAGAAAGCATTTTCCTTCCAAAGAAGCTCTCAGGTTACTGGAGGGGCAAAAGAACAGATAAAGTTTAATGTTGCTCCGGGGGAGAAGATTAGGGGAACACTGGTTAAAGAAAGGCTTCTCTGGGGACAAGTCACTCGGCCAACACACGAAGGACCCACAGAAAACGTCTGTTACAGCTAGAACGGCTGCACGTGAGTTCAGGCAAGGGGCCCAGAAGTGGCCCTCCGGCGACTGCCTGCTCCACCCCTCTTAGTGCAGTCCTAACCCTTTCCCAACTTGTGCTGGCAGCAGTTAAGAAACTCCTTTCAAATCCGGCTGTCTTGCGCCTGCGCATTCAAGCAAAGCGCTCATAGGCGGGGTGGGGGGGGTGGGGGGGGTTGGGGGGTGGGGGGGGTTGGGGGGTGGGAGGGAGGCGGCCACCGGAAGTGTGACCTTTCGCTCCCCGCTGCCTATTCTCATCCGGGGTCACGTCGGTCTTCCGGGTGTCTTTGACAGGGTTTTCTACGCCGCTTTTTCGGCGACTTTTTGCTCTTCCGCTTTTTGCCACCGCCCCCAACCTTCTATATCCTTGCAGCCCCTACCTTTTCTTGTGTTGCTCCTCCCCTGGCAGCCGTGAGGGGGGTTAGATCTCAGCCGGAGCCGGAGCTGGGCCTAGCTGTCCCACGGGCCACCACTACCTCCTTTGGTTCGGGAGAAAGCTACGACCAAGTACGCCCAGCTCGGGCCTTAGAACTTCTGAACGGGCAGTGCGGGTAGGCCCTGCTTAGCCCTTCCCGGAGGACACCTGTGAGTTTAGGGGGTTTCGGAGAGGAACGCAGTTCCTCGCGTACTGCCTCGTCCACCACTCCAGGACCAAAAGAGGAAGATAGTCTTGGGACCCTTGCATGGTGTTTCAAAGGGTGGTGAAGAACTAAGGTACGTAGCTGGATTAATTAAAAAATTTAAAATTTAGCCAGTAAATTTCTGGTTTTCATTCTAGGTATATTCTGCTTTCTAAAGAATCCTGATGAAGGAATTATATATAACCTTGAGTGTTCTCTAATTTGTTGGAGGAGAGGTCAAGTTGAGGACAGAAATTCCAGGTTGCAAATTCCAGGACCAAATACTTTATAACTAGAAATTACTAGGAATTAATCTTTTTTTTTTTTTTTTTTTTTTTTTTTGCAAGACGGAATCTTGATCTTGTCACCCAGGCTACAGTGCAATGGCACTATCTTGGCTCACTGCAGCCTCTGCCTCCTGGGTTCAAGCGATCTCCTGCCTCAGCCTGCCGAGTAGCTGGGATTACAGGCACGTGCCACTATGCTTGGCTAATTTTTGTATTTTTAGTAGAGGCAGGGTTTCACCATGTTGGCCAGGCTGGTCTCCAACTCCTGACCTCAGGTGATCCATCCGCCTCGGCCTCCCAAAGTGCTGGGATTACAGGCGTGAGCCACTGTGCCCGGCCGAATTAATCTACTCTTTTACTACCTTGTCTCATGTAAACCTGTGTAATTTCCCATTGGGTCCACCTTAGGAAACCGTCTTTAAGGTTTTCTCCGTAAAGAAAGTACCAGTATACTCTTTCATGGTCAAGTACAGATTGTGGAACTGATAACTTTTAAGGTAAGGAAAATTGGATATTGCCAATATCTGGATAATTTAATATTGTCTTTTTAAATTATCCTAGGTAGAAGAATACATGTTCACTTCCAGTGAACAAGAGCATGTTCCCAAACTCAATTTTGGGTCGCCCACCCTTCACTCCAAATCATCAACAACATAATAACTTCTTTACCCTGTCACCTACTGTTTATTCACACCAGCAGCTTATAGATGCACAATTCAACTTTCAGAATGCAGAGTGAGTATGGTGATATTTTGGCCCATGTTGTTTAAATTACTGTTCTTTTCTTTGATTTTGTTAGCTTGTCTAGAGCTGTGTCATTACAGCAGCTGACATATGGAAATGTCAGTCCAATACAGACCTCAGCTTCCCCATTATTTCGAGGAAGGAAGTAAGTACTTCTTAATTATTTTAAAAGAATATTTTAATTACTAAGGTATATTGCTTGTTTTCAGGAGATTAAGCGATGAAAAAAACCTTCCTCTTGACGGTAAACGGCAACGTTTCCATTCACCCCACCAAGAGCCAACTGTAGTTAACCAGATAGTGCCTTTATCAGGTGAACGAAGATACTCAATGCCACCATTGTTTCATACACATTATGTACCAGATATAGTCAGATGTGTTCCACCTTTTCGAGAAATTGCATTTTTAGAACCTAGAGAAATCACACTGCCTGAGGCCAAAGATAAGGTAATAATAATGTAGATTTTAGTTTTGCCTTTAAACTTTTACTTTTTTTTGCGGTGGATTCAAGTTGAGTCAGCAGATACTGGAGTTATTTGAAACATGTCAGCAGCAAATAAGTGATTTAAAGAAGAAAGAACTCTGTCGAACACAGCTGCAGAGAGAAATTCAGCTGTTATTTCCACGTATGTTTCCCTATTTTGCATGTCCTTTAGGTAATACTCTTATTACTTTCTTCTGTTTCTTTAGAAAGCAGACTTTTTTTGGTTGGGTCCTCTTTAAATGGATTTGGTACCCGGAGCAGTGATGGTGATTTATGCCTAGTTGTTAAGGAAGAACCAGTAAGTAAGGAAACATTTATTCCAAGTGTGTTAATGAAAAAACACTTTATTTTTAACTTTTCAGTGTTTTTTTCAGGTAAATCAGAAGACTGAAGCACGGCATATACTCACCTTAGTCCATAAACACTTCTGTACTAGACTTTGTAAGTCTGACATGCCTCAAGTTTGTATGTCATGCAGCTATTCACATTATCTTTTGTCTTTCAGCGGGCTACATTGAGAGACCTCAGCTGATTCGAGCAAAAGTGCCAATTGTGAAGTTCAGGGATAAAGTCAGGTAAATAATTAATGAGCTTTCTTTTTTTAGTTGTTTATTTATTTATTTATTTTTTCTTAAATAGTTGTGTGGAGTTTGACTTGAATGTAAACAATATTGTTGGAATAAGAAACACATTCCTTCTCAGAACTTATGCATACCGTAAGTTTGTTGTTTGTTTATTAAAAATTAGCCTTACCATGTTAAGTTTTAATTTTACTTTCAGTTGAAAATCGAGTTCGTCCGTTAGTGCTGGTGATTAAGAAGTGGGCAAGTCACCATCAGATAAATGATGCCAGTCGTGGTACTTTAAGCAGCTATAGTCTTGTATTGATGGTTTTGCACTATTTACAAAGTAAGTATAATGGGGTTTTACCCAATTTTTAATCACGGAAGCTTTAAACTTTTTCTTTTTATAGCCCTACCTGAACCCATCCTTCCATCCCTCCAAAAAATTTACCCAGTAAGTGTTTCTTATAAATTATTATAATACATTTTACATTTTTTCCCCTTCTTCTTTTTGACAGGAGTCTTTTAGTCCTGCTATACAGCTGCACCTTGTACATCAAGCTCCATGTAATGTTCCTCCTTACCTCTCAAAGAATGAATCAAACCTTGGGGACCTCTTACTGGGCTTTCTTAAATATTATGCTACAGAATTTGAGTAAGTAAAACTTTAAATTGTGTTTGTTCACTAGTTAACATGGTTACTGTTTTTCTTCTTATAGCTGGAATAGTCAAATGATTTCAGTTCGTGAAGCCAAAGCCATTCCAAGGCCTGATGGTATTGAATGGAGAAATAAATACATCTGTGTAGAAGGTAGTTTTCTGTTTACCATCTACGTATCATCATTTTTCCTTTACATTTGCATTTAACATTGCAGAACCTTTTGATGGAACAAATACAGCCAGAGCAGTGCACGAAAAGCAGAAATTTGATATGATCAAGGATCAATTTTTAAAGGTAAACAATGCATTAGATCAACCCTAGAAACAGGTTTTAAGAATGATTTTTCTTTCTCTCCCAGTCATGGCACAGATTGAAAAACAAGAGAGATTTGAACAGTATACTACCTGTAAGAGCTGCTGTCCTGAAAAGATAACTGGCCTCTATTTCTTAATAAATTCTTCCAAGAAATAAAGAACAATAGTTTCATCATAATACATTATGTTTACCTCCATCATAGTTGCTTTTTTCATAGTTCTTGTTTTCATGTTTTATTTTTAAAAAGACATATAAAGATTGCATATTTTATTATGACATTTCCTAATAAACCCCTTTGATTTAAAAATGTATTTTTAAAAATGTTTACATTGATGATGAGTAATATTGCATGTGTTTTCAGGTGATCAGATAAAATATATTTTGGGAAATTAACTGAACAAATAAAAAGTTTTTGATATAACTTCAATTAATTGTACCACATGCTAATCCTGAAGAGATGTGTAGAATTTTGGAAAGGGTCTAATTCATACATGCTTAAAGTATAACCTACGTTAGATAGTTTGTTGTCAAAGTCTGTTCTAGTAAAGTGAAGATTCAAGTCAGTTGTTCAGTTACTTGAAGCAAAACGAAATCTTTCATTTCAGTCAAATCACTGCAGTCATGAAATACTGAACAATTGCCTTAAGTCTTTGCTTGACTCACTGGGATAGACTGAGGCTTTGGGTGTGTCTGTATTAGCATTTCATTAGTACTTCACATGCTTTTGATGTACTCTTGAGATTGCTTTAAATTTTGTATTGAAACAACAATACATTTTGCACTGTAGTAATGGGAGCACTAACTCTTACAACAGTTAGTGAATCGTTTTAAAGAATCAGTTCAGTGTAGACATTTTGAAAAGATTGTTTCCTGTGCTTTACGATAGCTTAGTGCAATGTGCACTTCTGTTTTACTTGCCATTTTCCTGCTCTGTTTTCTCTGTGACATGAAGCAACAGAAACTGAGATCAAAGTTAAGATTATATCCTGTTTGTAGTATCAGATATTTTTCTGTGTACAATTATAGGATTGTAATCTAAACTGGAATTTTTAGGCAGTAAGTCACCACAAAATGTTTTAGATAAGACACAATAAAATTATTATAAATAAAAGCTTAATGTTTGTAAAAAATCTCTTTTTTAGTATTTCTTTTTTCACATGAAAGAAGTGGTGGCTGCTAAAAAAAAAGCTACAGTGTTTATTAAGGGTCTTTTTGATTTATGTAAATATTTGTAAATTGGTCAGTGCCTGTAAATTTAAATATAAAAAGTAACCTTGAAAACAGTTTTAACTTTTTCAAAAGAACTATGTCCAACATTTTTTAGACCTGCTGTAGTACAGTTTTGTACCTCTAACGTATTTTTTTTTTGCAGACCAAATGCTAAAACTTTTGCTTTTCTTTGACTTGTAAAAGGTGCACATTTTCATTTTCTTCCTTAAGTTCAAATTTTTGTATGATGTCAAATGCAATAAAATTTATATATGGACATTGTTGAGGTGCCTTTTTTTTCTGTGAAAATCTTTGCTTTGAGATGAGACCGAGGCTGTAGTTATCATCTAGAACTGAACTAAATCTACTTATTAGCCAGCTAACGACATCAATATCTTATGTCTCTGGCATTATGAGGAATGAAAGTTTACACATAGTGAATTTTTTAGATTCCTGATGTGTAACACTTTTTATGCATTTGAGCTTTTCATATTTTGGGGGGGAATTTTTCCTAAAATTTACACTGTGCATCTCTTAATCAGAATGTACTGAGTAGAGTTAATATTCTAGTGATGACTGGGTAATCATTATAAGCATTAGTCATAGTACTATTCAGTAATACTGTGCAACTTTCAGGGATGGGTAAGTATGTACCCTCTGCCTCTACAGTATTATGACATTTCCTAATAAAACCCCAGAATTTACCATGGTGTGGGTTCCTTCACTGTCACTGTTTTCTCAGTTTTCAGTGGCCCCACACTTACTACTGCTTTTCTTTGTTTTACCACGAAAAACAGATCAAGAAGTCACTAAACTTAGACCCAATTCTATATCAGTAGACTGAGGCCTGAAATTATGCACACATAACTGGCCAAATATCAGATAAGTGAACTGTTAATATATGAGAGAATTTTCTGGACTTTTAAGTTATTAATCTCAATTATTTGTGTGGTGAGTACTAAATTATTTTCTGTTTGTGTTGATCTGTCCATTTCTGTATATAGTTGTCCCTCAGTATATTGAGGGATTGATTCCAGGTCAACCCCGTCCTCTTCAGATACCAAAATCCACAGATACTCAAGTCCCTTATATAAAATGGTGTAGTGTTTGCATATATCCTACACACATTCTCTTGATACTTTAAATCATCTCTAAATTACCTGATACGTAATACAATGTAAATGCTATGTAAATAGTTGTTATACTGTATTGTTTAGGGAATAATAATGACAAGACAAAAAGTCTATACCTGTTCGGTACAGATGCAACCATTCTGCCTCCTCCCTACCCCCTCCCAAATATTTTTCATCCTGGTTGAATTCACAAATCCTACATGGTTACGGAGGGTTGACTGTATTTGCATATGTTGTTAAAGTGGTGTTTAAAATGTGCAATCTGTACTACAATTCTAAATTTTGGATTGATTTGAACTAGGATCTTTGCAAATAAATCTCATAGACATTAATGTTTGTAAGAAATTTTTAATTAAATGATGGAAGGAACATAGAATGGCTACCTGTGATTTTGATTAGTGTTTAACAGATTGCCACAGCTGTGATTGAATTCCTTTTGTACTGGATGAGCATGGTCATTTGGGATTACTGATGGTGAAGTCTAGCTGGTGTTAAGAGAATAAATATTGCTGATGCTAAACCTGGTTTAGTGAGCTGTGGAAGCCTTGACTCTGCTGTTTTCCCTCCTTATGCCCCACTAGCTGATGTATCTGTACTGTAATTCAATGATTTACAGTTCATTACCTCCAGACATAATGCATGCATACCAGCTCGTGTAACTGGTGAATAATCCCCAGCTTACAGTCATATTTAACAACTCTGTGACTTGCTATAATTAAAAATAAATGTTAACTCTTCTAGCCATCAAATCATTCTCATGAAATGAATATCTTTATTGTAA